GCTCCTCCTTCATGGGATGACCCCGTTTGGAGGATCAGGGCAAGCGCAATCCTGCTGCCCTGCCCATGCCCACTCACTCCTACCTCCTGTCCCGGTGGCAGCCTGACTGGACAGAGCCTGGGGTCTGAGCTGGCCTTCCTTCCACTGCCCTTCTGGAAATAGAGTGGCCATACTGCCGCAAGCTGACTATGCTGTGGTCAGGATGAACTCCCCTGGCCTCCCAGGGTGGCCGCCACATGCTCTCGACCCCCAGGCCCCCAGATGGGCAAAGTGCTGAGGAATGAACATATGGAGAAACAGAGACCAAACAACCACTTCAATCATACAACAGGTGGGGGCCCGCCTAGCATCTGGCCAGGGCTCTGGGCACTGTGCTGCCCCCAGCCCACCCCCTGCCACAGGTGGCACAGATGGGCCCATGAGTCAGCGCACGTTCATCCCCTTTGTGCCTCCCCCAGCCCCTCCAGCAGTCTGTGCCCTCATAACCCCCATTTCCCAGGCAGGAAAACCTAAGGTCAGGGAGTGGGAAGCCCTGTGTCAGCGTGGCCCGCAATCAGGGGAACCCCGGACTCTCTGACGCTGTTACTAGGGGCGCAGCAGGCGCTGTGCTGGAGCGATCTGCGGTTCCCAGGGCGAACCCCGCCTGGGAAAAACCCAGCGTGGGCGCCAGCGGCAACGCCCGCTCGCTTTCATGCAGTTTGCCTGGTGGCCAGGGAAAGGTCGTTCTTGGCCTCATTTTGTGGATTAAAAGTGTCCGCGACGGAGGTTCAGAGCAAGACGCAGCGCAGGGTCCTCTGGGGCCATCGGCGTCGCGCCCCCTCCCTTGTGGGGCCCCGCGGGACCGTCTCAGGCCCGAGGGGTTGGGGTCGCCCCAAACTGCGCGCTCTCAGCGTACAGCCTCCAGGCCCCGGGCCCGCCCCGGGTGGAGGCGGAGTCTGGGGCAGCAGCTCGCCGCCGGGCGGGCCGGGGGCGGGCCGGGGGCGGGCGCGCAGCTGGAGCCTGCGGCTGAGGCTCGGGCGCGCTCAGGCCCGGATCCTGGCGGCCTGGGCGGCCGCACCATGGACTCGGGAACCGAGGAGTACGAGCTCAACGGCGGCCTGCCTCCGGGCACACCCGGCTCCCCGGACGCCTCGGTAAGACCTTCCCCCCACCGCTGCATGATCTTTGGTGCCAGCCACACCTTCCTGCCCCTCACAGCCCGCAGGTTGAAGGTTCCTGGGGCCACATCTGGGCCGAGAGGCATGGTCCTTGGAGGTAGGTAGCTGTGCCCTGTATACCTGCCGTCTACCCGCCTTGCTGACCATTCCCCTCCCTGCAGCCGGCCCGCTGGGGCTGGAGGCACGGGCCCATCAACGTGAACCATTACGCCAGCAAGAAGAGCGCAGCCGAGAGCATGCTGGACATCGCGCTGCTGATGGCCAACGCGTCCCAGCTGAAGGCCGTCGTGGAACAGGGCCCCAGCTTCGCCTTCTATGTGCCCCTGGTGGTCCTCATCTCCATCTCCCTTGTGCTGCAGATCGGCGTGGGGGTGCTGCTCATCTTCCTTGGTAGGTCCCCAGGTGGGGGCAGCCAGGCCACCCTTGGCACCATCCACTCCTCTCTCGCCCACAGTCAAGTACGACCTTAACAACCCGGCCAAGCACGCCAAGCTGGACTTCCTCAACAACCTGGCCACGGGCCTGGTGTTCATCATCGTGGTAGTCAACATCTTCATCACGGCCTTCGGGGTCCAGAAGCCCTTGATGGACATGGCACCCCAGCAGTAGGACACCCAGGTGAGCTGGGAGATGGGGCGCGAGGCCTGCAGGGCTCAGAGCCTCTCCTCTGTCTCCTTTCCAGGACCCTGGATGTTGCCTGCCCTGCAACTCAGCTGCCCGACCCCAGGAGTCGCCATACCTGTGAGGTGTCCACCTCCCTGCACATGGCACTACCCAGACTGCCAGAGCCCAGGCTGGCCTCATCTGCACCATGTCCCCGGACCAGCCCTTGCTCTGACTGCGGCCAAGCACCACGCAGGAGGCCACTCTTGTCTCTCAGCAGCTGTTCCCAGGAGGCAGCTCCCTCCTGGCACATGGGGGCTGGCCACAATAGCCCAGAGGGTCAGAACTGGACAGCTGCAGAGACCTGTGCCCAGAGAAGGGTCTCGACCCACTCAAGGACACACAGCAGGTCCGTGGATGGGCTGGATGAGTGACCAGGGCCAGCCTCTGTCTCAGGACATTCCAGAAGGACAAGGAGATGTCTCTCCCTCTCCCAAAGCACCAGCGTCCCTGCCTCCCGTGGGCCCTGTCCGGGTTGCCCTGGTGACCCCAGCCTCTGTCCACTTCCTAACCCAGGGACCCTGCACAGCCAGAACTGCCTTTGGCCCTACGGATGGCCACTGGCTCTGGTCTTAAGTGCCTGGGCTTGGTGGCCATCAAGAGGGAGCCAGTCAGGCCTGTGAGGGCCGTAGACCTTGTATATACCCTGCACCAGCAGTGACCGGGCAGAGCCCAACCCCCTCCACGGGGGTCCCAGCACCCACTTTTCTAATCATGAATGAACAATAAAGCCCACGCTCTTTGTCAGGCTCCACATGCCATCTCCCTGTTCCCGGGGCTGGACCG